GGTTTCGCCATGTTGCCCAGGCTGGTCTCAAACTCCTGATCTCAAGTGATCCACCCAGCTCGGCCTCCCAAATTGCTGGGATTACAGGCATGAGCCACCGCGCCCGGCCTCCATTTACTTCTTGATGGCTAGCTGCACTATTTCTCAGGTTGATCATATTAGGAAGCAAATCTATTATGTCCTCCAGCTCATTTAGACCCTCTTAAAGGTTCTCTACTATTCTCAAAATTAATCCAAATCTCTTGTCGGGGCCTCTGATGCCCTGAGTGTCTCGGCCTCTGCCTGACTCTTTCATCTCAGTTCCTGCCCTTCTCTCATGGACTTCTGAGCTCAGGAGCACTGCTCTCCTTTCCATGTTTGAATGGTCCATCCTACCTCCTACCTCCAGGTGCTCCCACGTGCTGTTCCCTCTGCTTGTAAAGGGCTGTGTCCCTCTCTTGACCTGCTCTAGCTGGCTACATCCTGCATGCCCTTGAGGTTGCATCTCAGATAACCTCAAGGAAGCCCTCACCGACCAGCCCCCACTTCTAGACTGCACATCTCCTTGTATCACTACACTTTTTCCTTCAGTGTCTTAGTCTCTTTGGTAAACACCAATTTGTACGATTATTTGATTAGCATCTGTCTCCCCCATCAGACTGTGAGCTCTGCCAGGACAGGCACTGGTTCTGTCTTCATCTCCAGCATTACCTAGACCAAAGCCGGGCACACTGTAGATGCTCATTTAACAGTTACCGAACACTGAATGTCGAGTAGCCCCAGCCTGTCTTTAAGCCCCACTACTCTCCCACTCCAAACACACACAGACTTTCTCCCGCGAGCTGTCAGGGAACCTCAGCTCCCACCCTTTCCCTCCTTGGCAACTTCACAGGGCAGGGACCGCTCTCCCTTGGATGACGCGCCTAGGGGCGGGGCCCCGCCCCACAGCCGACGCTGAGTTGGCCCGGTTGGGCAAGGCTGGGGTTGCCTGGGGCGAGGTTACTCATCCTGGGCTCAGGTAAGAGGGCCCGAGCTCGGAGGCGGCACATCCAGGGGGGACGCCAAGGGAGCAGGACGGAGCCATGGACCCCGCCAGGAAAGCAGGTGCCCAGGCCATGATCTGGACTGCAGGCTGGCTGCTGCTGCTGCTGCTTCGCGGAGGTGGGTCTGCTGCCCGGAGAGGTGGAGGGGGTGGGCTCAGGTCTATTCGGCTCCGCTCCCCCAGGAGCGCAGGCCCTGGAGTGCTACAGCTGCGTGCAGAAAGCAGATGACGGATGCTCCCCGAACAAGATGAAGACAGTGAAGTGCGCGCCGGGCGTGGACGTCTGCACCGAGGCCGTGGGGGCGGTGGAGACCAGTGAGTGGGGACCCCCGGGCCACGCACACCACACAGCTAATCCCGCCCTTGTCCCTCTCCCTAGTCCACGGACAATTCTCGCTGGCAGTGCGGGGTTGCGGTTCGGGACTCCCCGGCAAGAATGACCGCGGCCTGGATCTTCACGGGCTTCTGGCGTTCATCCAGCTGCAGCAATGCGCTCAGGATCGCTGCAACGCCAAGCTCAACCTCACCTCGCGGGCGCTCGACCCGGCAGGTCCGTGGGGGCCGGGCCGTAGCTGCGGGGGCACACCTTTTCTTCCTCTCGGCTCCCCTCGCAGGTAATGAGAGTGCATACCCGCCCAACGGCGTGGAGTGCTACAGCTGTGTGGGCCTGAGCCGGGAGGCGTGCCAGGGTACATCGCCGCCGGTCGTGAGCTGCTACAACGCCAGCGATCATGTCTACAAGGGCTGCTTCGACGGCAACGTCACCTTGACGGCAGGTGAGGGAGCCCCGGAGCACGGGACCTACGGGGCCACTGACCTATCTGTGTCTCCTTCCTGCAGCTAATGTGACTGTGTCCTTGCCTGTCCGGGGCTGTGTCCAGGATGAATTCTGCACTCGGGATGGAGTAACAGGCCCAGGGTTCACGCTCAGTGGCTCCTGTTGCCAGGGGTCCCGCTGTAACTCTGACCTCCGCAACAAGACCTACTTCTCCCCTCGAATCCCACCCCTTGTCCGGCTGCCCCCTCCAGAGCCCACGACTGTGGCCTCAACCACATCTGTCACCACTTCTACCTCGGCCCCAGTGAGACCCACATCCACCACCAAACCCATGCCAGCGCCAACCAGTCAGACTCCGAGACAGGGAGTAGAACACGAGGCCTCCCGGGATGAGGAGCCCAGGTTGACTGGAGGCGCCGCTGGCCACCAGGACCGCAGCAATTCAGGGCAGTATCCTGCAAAAGGGGGGCCCCAGCAGCCCCATAATAAAGGCTGTGTGGCTCCCACAGCTGGATTGGCAGCCCTTCTGTTGGCCGTGGCTGCTGGTGTCCTACTGTGAGCTTCTCCACCTGGAAATTTCCCTCTCACCTACTTCTCTGGCCCTGGGTACCCCTCTTCTCATCACTTCCTGTTCCCACCACTGGACTGGGCTGGCCCAGCCCCTGTTTTTCCAACATTCCCCAGTATCCCCAGCTTCTGCTGCGCTGGTTTGCGGCTTTGGGAAATAAAATACCGTTGTATATATTCTGCCAGGGGTGTTCTAGCTTTTTGAGGACAGCTCCTGTATCCTTCTCATCCTTGTCTCTCCGCTTGTCCTCTTGTGATGTTAGGACAGAGTGAGAGAAGTCAGCTGTCACGGGGAAGGTGAGAGAGAGGATGCTAAGCTTCCTACTCACTTTCTCCTAGCCAGCCTGGACTTTGGAGCGTGGGGTGGGTGGGACAATGGCTCCCCACTCTAAGCACTGCCTCCCCTACTCCCCGCATCTTTGGGGAATCGGTTCCCCATATGTCTTCCTTACTAGACTGTGAGCTCCTCGAGGGCAGGGACCGTGCCTTATGTCTGTGTGTGATCAGTTTCTGGCACATAAATGCCTCAATAAAGATTTAATTACTTTGTATAGTGCTTTAAAGGAGTCACTTCCACCTTGTTTCTCG